ATCAGAAGATGCACTGCAGGAGATGGCACCAGTGATCCCAGTGGTGCCCTCCCCTTACCAGGGAGAGAGGCTCCCCACTTTTGAGTCCACGGTGCTTGTGCCTCCACGAGACAAACATATCCCTAGGCCACCCAGAGTATACAAGAGAAGAGGTGAGGACTCAGGAGAAACCCCTCCCTTGGCAGCTCGTTTAAGACTCAAAACGGGGATACAAATGCCCCTGTGAGAACAGCGGTATACTGGGATAGATGAGGATGGCCACGTGGTGGGGAGGCGTGTTTCTGTGTACCAGCCCTTCACCTCTGCCCACCTTCTCAACTGGGAAAACAATACCCCATCCTATACCAAAAAGCCACAAGCTCTGATTGATTTGCTCCAAACTATTATCCAGACCCATAACCCCACTTGGGCTGATTGCCACGAGTTGCTCATGTTCCTCTTTAACACAGATGAAAGGCGGAGAGTGCTCCAAGCAGCAACTAAGTGGCTAGAGGAACATGCACCAGCTGACTACCAAAACCCCCAAGAGTATGGAAGGACCCAGTTACTGGGAACCAACCCCCAGTAGGACCCAAATGAAAGAGAGGATATGCAAAGGCTAAACCGATACAGGGAAGCTCTCTTGGAAGGATTAAAGAGGGGAACCCAGGAGGCCACAAACGTTAACAAGGTCTCTGAGGTAATTCAGAGAAAAGAAGAAAGTCCAGCACAATTCTAGGAGAGACTGTGAGGCCTATGGTATGTATACTCCCTTTGATCCCCATAGCCCTGAAAACCAATGCATTATTAACACGGCTTTAGTTAGTCAAAGCACAGAAGACATTAGAAAAAAACTGCAGAATCAGGCTGGGTTTGCAGGGATGAACACATCACAGTTATTAGAAATAGCTAACCAGGTGTTTGTAAACAGAGATGCAGCAAGCCGTAAGGAAAACTGCAGAGAGAAGAAACATCAGGCCCAGCGAAATGCCGACCTGTTAGCGGCAGCAATCAAAAGGGTCCCCCAAAAGAGGCAAGGGAAGGGGGGTCCCAGGAAGGAAACTCAGCCTGGCTGTCAGAGCTTGCAGCGTAATCAGTGTGTTTATTGTAAATAAATAGGACATTGGAAGAAAAAATGCCCTCAGCTAAAAAGAAAACAAGGTGACTTGGAGCAAGAGGCTCCAGACAAGGAGGAAGGGACCCTGCTCAACCTGGCAGAAGGGTTATTGGACTGAGGGGGACAGGGCTCAAGGACACCCAAAGAGCCTATTGTCAGGATGACAGTTAGGGGTAAAGACATTGATTTTCTTGTAGATACCGGTGCTAAACATTCAGTAGTAACCGCGCCGGTAGCCCCCTTATACAAAAAGATTATTGACGTCATCGGAGCCAAAAGGATTTCAGCAAAGCAAGCTTTCTGCTTGCCCCGGACTTCTACTGTAGGAGGACATAAAGTGATTCATCAGTTTTTGTCCACGCCTGACTGTCCCTTGCCCTTATTGGGAAGGCACTTGCTTAGCAAACTGAGAGCCACTATCTCTTTTACAGAGCATGGCTTTTTGCTGCTAAAGTTACCCAGAACGGGAGTCATTATAACCCTTATGGTCCCCCCAGAGGAGGAATGGAGATTTTTCTTAACTGAGTTGGGCCAAGAGATAAGACCAGCTCTGGCTAAGCAGTGGCCAAGAGTGTGGGCGGAAGACAACCCTCCAGGGTTGGCAGTCAACCAAGCCCCCATACTTATAGAAGTTAAGCCTAGGGCCCAGCCGTTTAGGCAAAAACAGGAGCCGGTCCCCAGAGAAGCTCCTGAAGGTATCCAGGTCCATCTCAAGCACCTAAGAACTTTTCGAATTAGAGTTCCTTGTCAGTCTCCATGGAACACTCCCCTCCTGCCTGTTCCCAAGCCTAGGACCAAGGACTACAGGCCTGTACAGGATTTGCACTTGGTTAATCAGGCTACAGTGACTTTACATCCAGCAGTACCTAACCCGTACACATTGCTGGGGTTGCTGCCAGCTGAGAACAGCTGCTTCACCTGCTTGGACCTGAAAGATGCTTTCTTTAGATTCAGATTAGCCCCAGAGAGCCAGAAGCTGTTTGCCTTTCAGTGGGAAGATCCGGAGTCAGGTGTCACTACTCAGTACACTTGGACCCGGCTTCCCCAAGGGTTCAAGAACTCCTCCACCATCTTCGGGGAGGCATTGCCTCGAGACCTCCAGAAATTTCCCACCAGAGACCTAGACTGCGTGTTGCTCCAGTAGGTTGATGACCTTTTGCTGGGACACCCCACGGCAGTTGGGTGCGCCAAGGGAACAGATATTCTACTCCGGCACCTGGAGGACTGTGGGTATAAGGTGTCCAAGAAAAAAGCTCAGATCTGCCGACAGCAGGTACGTTACTTAGGATTTACTATCCGAAGGGGCTTATTCTCCCCAGTTCACCCTTTCTCCCCAGATGATCGAGTGTGGATCAAGGACTGGAAAGTAGCCTCTTTGTGCCCACGGTGGAAAGGACCCCAGACTATCGTCCTGAGCACTCCCACCGCTGTGAAGGTAGAAGGAATCCCAGCCTGGATCCAACACAGCCATATAAAACCTGCAGGGCCTGAAACCTGGGAGGCAAGACCAAGCCCAGACAACCCTTGCAGAGTGACCCTGAAGAAGACGACAAGCCCTGCTCCAGTCACACCCAGAAGCTGACTGGTCCACGCACGGCCGAAGCCTGAGGAAGCTCATCATGAGATTCATTTTTCTTAAATTTTGGACTTATACAGTAAGGGCTTCAACTGACCTTACTCAAACTGGGGACTGTTCCCAGTGTATTCATCAGGTCACCGAAGTAGGACAGCAAATTAAAACAATCTTTCTGTTCTATAGTTATGAATGTATGGGAACATTAAAAGAAACTTGTTTGTATAATGCCACTCAGTACAAGGTATGTAGCCGAAGAAATGACCGACCTGATGTGTGTTATAACCCATCTGAGCCCCCTGCAACCGCCGTTTTTGAAAAAAGAATAAGAACTGGCCTTTTCCTAGGTGATACAAGTAAAATAATAACTAGAACAGAAGAAAAAGAAATCCCCAAGCAAATAACTTTAAGATTTGATGCTTGTGCAGCCATTAATAGTAAACAGCTAGAAATAGGATGTGGTTCTCTTAATTAAGAAAGGAGCTAAAGAGTAGAAAATAAATATGTTTGTCATGAGTCAGGGGTTTGTGAAAATTGTGGCTATTGGACATGTGTTATTTAGGCTACTTTAAAAAAGAACAAAAAGGACCCGGTTTATCTTCAGAAGGGGGAAGCCAACCCCTCCTGTGCTGCCAGTCACTGTAACCCACTAGAACTAATAATTACCATTCCCTAGATCCCCGTTGGAAAAAGGGAGAACGTGTAACCCTGGGGATCAATAGGACAGGGTTAAACCCTCAAGTTGCCATTTTAATTAGAGGGGAGGTCCACAAGTGCTCTCCCAAAACCAGTATTTCAAACCTTTTATGAGGAGCTGAATCTGCCAGCACCAGAACTTCCGAAAAAGACAAAAAATTTGTTTCTCCAATTAGCAGAAAATGTAGCTCATTCCCTTAATGTTACTTCTTGTTATGTACGCGGAGGAACCACTGTCGGAGACAGATGGCCTTGGGAAGCCCGAGAGTTGGTGCCTACTGATCCAGCTCCTGATATAATTCCAGTTCAGAAGGCCCAAGCTAGCAACTTCTAGGTCCAAAAACCTCAATTATTAGACAATACTGTATAGCTAGAGAAGGGAAAGACTTTATCATCCCTGTAGGAAAGCTTAATTGTATAGGACAGAAGTTGTATAACAGCACAACAAAGACAATTACTTAGTAGGGCCTAAACCACACTGAAAAGAATCCATTTAGTAAATTTTCTAAATTACAAACTGCTTTGGCTCATCCAGAATCTCATCAGGACTGGACAGTTCCCTCTGGACTATACTAGATATGTAGGCACAGAGCCTACTTTCAGTTACCTAATAAATGGGCAGGCAGTTGTGTTATTGGCACTATTAAGCCGTCCTTTTTCTTATTACCCATAAAAACAGGTAAGCTGCTAGGTTTCCCTGTCTATACTTCCCGAGAAAAGAAAGGCATAGTTATAGGAAACTGGAAAGATAATGAGTGGCCCCCTGAAAGGATCATACAGTATTATGGGCCTGCCACATGGGCACAAGATGGCTCATGGGGATACCGAACCCCCATCTACATGCTCAATTGGATCATACGGTTGCAGGCTGTCTTAGAAATAATTACTAATGAAACTGGCAGAGCTTTGACTGTTTTAGCTTGGCAAGAAACCCAAATGAGGAATGCTATCTATCAGAATAGACTGGCCTTAGACTACTTGTTAGTAGCTGAAGGAGGAGTTTGTGGAAAATTTAACTTAACCAATTGCTGCCTACAAATAAATGATCAAGGATAGGAGGTTAAAATGATCAAGGATAGTCAGGGACATGACAAAGGTGGCACATGTGCCTTTACAGATTTGGCACGAGTTTAACCCTGAGTCTTTATTTGGAAAATGGTTTCCAGCTATAGGAGGATTTAAACCCCTCATTGTAGGTGTATTGCTAGTGATAGGAGCTTGCTTGCTGCTCCCCCGTGTATTACCCTCGCTTTTTCAAATGACAAAAGGTTTTGTTGCTACTTTGATTCATCAGAAAACTTCAGCACAGGTGTATTATATAAATCACTATCGTTCAATCTCACAGAGAGACTCAAAAAGTAAAGATGAGAGCGAGAACTCCCACTAAAAGTGAAAATTCTCAAAGGAGGGAAATATGGTGTGAGACCACCACGTCTCCTGCTGTCCTTCCCAGTTCCTCCCCAACCTCCCTTTTTCCCTAGTTTATAAGACAGGAAAAAAGGGAGAAAGCAAAAAGCTGGAAAAAACAGAAGTAAAATAAATAGCTAGACGCCCTCGGCGCCACCACCTGGCCCCGGTGGTTAAAATATCAATAATATTAACCCCTGACCAAAACTACTGGTGTTATCTGTAAATCCCAGACATTGTATGAGAAAGCACTGTAAAAACTTTTTGTTCTGTTAGCTGATGTTTGTAGCCCCCAGTCACATTTCTCACGCTTACTTGATCTATTATGACTTTTTCGGGTAGATCCCTTAGAGTTGTAAGCCCTTAAAAGGGCTAGGAATTTCTTTTTCAGGGAGCTCGGCTCTTAAGACACGAGTCTGCTGACTCTCCCGGCCGAATAAAAAAACCTCTTCCTTCTTTAATCCGGTGTCTGAGGAGTTTTGTCTGCAACTCG